TGAAGCCCACCCAAGCTCAGCAAGTCCAGCCGGGGCCTGAGGACCTGAGCAGGCGCCAGGTCACACAAGGTACCGGGCGCAGGAGGCGGAGCCCGCAGCGGGCCCTGCCCTGACAGCGGCACCTGCGCGGCCTCCGCAGGTTCTGGGATCGGCCGCTGGCCAGGTGCAAGGGAGGGGGGACGGCAGCCGCTGTCCTGGGGCTGAGAGGGCTCCGCGGTCTGGAGGGGACGGCGTCAGCGCCCGCGGGGGTTCGCAGGGCAGCCCCGGGGCGACCCCCACCCCCGCCACGGTCAAGTGTCGATACAGTGTTGCCAGCCGGGTGCCAACTATGAATAAGTCCAAGGGCGCGGCACGTGGGCCGAAACGCGATCCTTCCGCGGAGCCGCTGCGCGCAGGGCCGTCCCCACCGAGCCCGCCGCGCGGCGACCCCTGACGGCGACCCTAAGCCCCGGCCGACCAGGGCAGGAGCTCGCGCGCGAAACTTCCCCGGCGCCCGCAGGAGACCCCGGCAGGGGAGATGGCGGGGCCCAGGCAGAGCTCGGAGGCCCCTCCCGGCCCCACCCCGCGCCCCGGCCCCCTCTGCCCCCGACCCGGTCCGGGGGAGCCCTCGCGGGACCCCAGCCTGGTCCTTCGCCGCCTCCCCCCGTTCAGCCCCGACCCCCCTGATCCCCGCGCCCCCCGCGGTCCCGGCCCGCCCCCTCCCCCAGCCCGGGCCCCAGCCCCGTCCGTTAGCGGATCCCACGCAGGCTCCGCGCCCGGCCCCGCCGGCGCCCTCGGCCCACACCTCTCTCCGCGCGCGTGTCCCGCCGTGTCGCCCCCGTGTCCCCTCCGCGTCCCCCCCCGCGCCGTCCCCCCGCGTCCCCCCCCGCGTCCTTCCCCCGTGTCCCCCCAGCGTGTCCCTCGGCCGCCCCGCGCGCGCCGGCGGAACTGTGGGATCGCCGCGCACAGGAAGTGGCGGCGGCGGCGCGGCCGAGGGCGGAGGGCGGAGGGCGGCGGGATGGGGGCCGGGGGCGGCGGGCGCCGCACTCGCTGAGGCCCCGACGCAGGGCCGGGCCGGGCCCAGGGCCGAGGAGCGCGGCGGCCAGAGCGGGGCCGCGGAGGCGACGCCGGGGACGCCCGCGCGACGAGCAGGTGGCGGCGGCTGCAGGTGAGCACCGAGGCCCCCACCCGAGGTCGGGCCGCCCCCCTCTTCCCCCACGCCCCGCCGCCGCCCGAGGTCGCCCTCCCGCCGCCGGAGGTCGCCCCTGCCCCAGCCGTCCGACCTCGGGCCGCCCGGGGCCCCGCGCCGCAATGGGCCGGCCGCGCTCCGCGGGGCGCGGGGCCTGGGAAGGCGCGGGGCCGGGAGGAGGTCTGGGCCCGGGTCCTGTGCGCCCCCCGCAACCCCGGCCTCCCCGGCGGCCTGGTCCAGCGCGAGGCCCCGGCCGCTTCCCGCAGCAGCCTCGGTGGCGCTGGGCCCAGCGGGGAGGCCCGGGGGTTCGGGGCGCCCGGGAGGGGCCCGGGCCGGGCCGAGGGAGGGCGAGTGGGTTCCCGCGGGGACGTCCCATCCCTCCGTCCTGGACTCTGCTCCGGGCCCCGCTCGGCTCCCCCGTGGACAGGACGCGCCCGCCGCCTGGTTTCGGGGCGCGGCGGACCCGGGACCCCCCCCAGGGGCCTCCTCCTCGCGCGCCCAGGCCAAGGGAGCAGTTTCACTTTTGCCGCTCCGCGCGGGGAGGGCTGCGGGGCCCGGGGTTGGCTGTGGGTTCGGCCCGGAGACCGGCGGCGCGTTTGCACCGGGCGGGTCAGGGGATGGGGTCAGTCCGGGGGCAAGAGCCGTGGGGGCGAAAACCCACTCCTGGCCACCCCAGGACCCTTGGAACATTGGTCCCAAGTACTTAGGAAAGGAGGGTTATTAGTATTTGAAGGCAGTTAAAAATGGTGCAGTGTTTTTTTTTTTTTTTTTAACTTTGAGAGAAGTTTAGTGACATGGGGAAAATGCTTTTATAAATGGCTTCCCAGACCTTTAAAAAAAAAAAAGCACAATTTTAAAAGCTTTGTCTAGGAGAATACTTGAGCAGTTGGGTTCTTTTTCCTGGGAAACATGATCTTAGTAGAAGAAAGATGTGGGCTGTTGGCCTCCAGACAGAGGGTGATGAGCATGCGGCTCTTATTAAAAATGAAAGCCAACGCCGAGAGCCTGCTGGGGGCTGGGAGGTGGGGCGGGCGGCGGGCCCAGGCTGCTAGAGGGACCCAGGATCCTGCAGCTTTTAAATTGCAGGCGCGGCTGCTCCGACTCGACTCGCTTAGGAATTGCTGAACTTCGTCTTCTCAGTTTGAAAGCTTCAGAGGGGTCTCCCGAGGATGCTGAGCACTCTCTTGATTTGGCCACTTCTTTGCCGCCCCCCCTCCCTCTTTCCAACCAATCCTCCTCCCCCACAGAGTTCGGCGTTAGCCTGTGCCTGTTACAACTCGCTTCTTGTATCCATTTCTGGTTAGTCTTAAGTATCTTCTTGAGGACATTGTCACCAAAGTAATCTGTTCCGTCCCTGCCGTAGACACGTGACTGATACACCTGCCTCCCATCCCCTCCGCACTTTGACCTCGTAAACAAGTGATCTGACACAACAGGGCTTGAGTTACTTGCCCGAGGTTGTGTCACGGAACGGCAGGGCCGCCTTTAGGCTTACATCCCTGGAACTCCCACCTCCACAGACCCGTCCGGGTGCTGAAAGTCCACGGATGCTATCCCTGGTCAAATCAGAGGTAGGTGGGAAATGTTGGAATTCTCCTAAACACCCTGACGCTGTCCCTGTCCCTGTCTTTGCAGGACGGCTGTCCTCAGCGAGGGGCCGTGCACCCGCTCCTGAGCAGCGCCATGGGCCTGCTGGCCTTCCTGAAGACCCAGTTCGTGCTGCACCTGCTGGTCGGCTTTGTCTTCGTGGTGAGTGGTCTGGTCATCAACTTCGTCCAGCTGTGCACGCTGGCGCTCTGGCCGGTCAGCAAGCAGCTCTACCGCCGCCTCAACTGCCGCCTCGCCTACTCACTCTGGAGCCGTGAGTGTCTGCTGGGCCAGTCCCTGCCGCCTTACCAGTGCCAACGCCCTCCCCCTGTCCGCAGAACTGGTCATGCTGCTGGAGTGGTGGTCCTGCACGGAGTGTACACTGTTCACGGACCAGGCCACGGTAGAGCGCTTTGGGAAGGAGCACGCAGTCATCATCCTCAACCACAACTTCGAGATCGACTTCCTCTGTGGGTGGACCATGTGTGAGCGCTTCGGAGTGCTGGGGGTGAGCGGGGACCTGGGGAGGGCCACGGGTGAGTGCCAGGTGCCCCTCCTTCTCCTCCCTCCAGAGCTCCAAGGTCCTCGCTAAGAAGGAGCTGCTCTACGTGCCCCTCATCGGCTGGACGTGGTACTTTCTGGAGATTGTGTTCTGCAAGCGGAAGTGGGAGGAGGACCGGGACACCGTGGTCGAAGGGCTGAGGCGCCTGTCGGACTACCCCGAGTACATGTGGGTGAGTGCGCGGAGCAGCCCGATACCCTGCATGTGGAGTGACCCTGTCTCCGTGTTGATCCTAGTTTCTCCTGTACTGCGAGGGGACGCGCTTCACGGAGACCAAGCACCGCGTTAGCATGGAGGTGGCGGCTGCTAAGGGGCTTCCTGTCCTCAAGTACCACCTGCTGCCGCGGACCAAGGGCTTCACCACCGCAGTCAAGTGCCTCCGGGGGACAGGTAGGCCCCAGACTGCCCGAGCCGGGGCCACCTGGGTCATTCACCCTCCCGTCTCCTCCCACAGTCGCAGCTGTCTATGATGTAACCCTGAACTTCAGAGGAAACAAGAACCCGTCCCTGCTGGGGATCCTCTACGGGAAGAAGTACGAGGCGGACATGTGCGTGAGGTGAGGCCAGACCCTGTGGCTCTCGCGCCGCCTCACCCTACCTTGAATCTTCTTCATAAAACAGGAGATTTCCTCTGGAAGACATCCCGCTGGATGAAAAGGAAGCAGCTCAGTGGCTTCATAAACTGTACCAGGAGAAGGTAAGCAGGCTCTGCTCCCGCTCAGGGTCCCGCACGCTTCCTTTTTCTCTGTTGACTCTTCTAGGACGCGCTCCAGGAGATATATAATCAGAAGGGCATGTTTCCAGGGGAGCAGTTTAAGCCTGCCCGGAGGCCGTGGACCCTCCTGAACTTCCTGTCCTGGGCCACCATTCTCCTGTCTCCCCTCTTCAGTTTTGTCTTGGGCGTCTTTGCCAGCGGATCACCTCTCCTGATCCTGACTTTCTTGGGGTTTGTGGGAGCAGGTAATGGACACTGTCGCTAACAGCTCACACTCTCACCTCTTCTCTCTCTCTCCTGTCTTGAAAGCTTCCTTTGGAGTTCGCAGACTGATAGGAGTAACTGAGATAGAAAAAGGCTCCAGCTACGGAAACCAAGAGTTTAAGAAAAAGGAATAATTAATGGCTGTGACTGAACACACGCGGCCCTGACGGTGGTATCCAGTTAACTCAAAACCAACACACAGAGTGCAGGAAAAGACAATTAGAAACTATTTTTCTTATTAACTGGTGACTAATATTAACAAAACTTGAGCCAAGAGTAAAGAATTCAGAAGGCCTGTCAGGTGAAGTCTTCAGCCTCCCACAGCGCAGGGTCCCAGCATCTCCACGCGCGCCCGTGGGAGGTGGGTCCGGCCGGAGAGGCCTCCCGCGGACGCCGTCTCTCCAGAACTCCGCTTCCAAGAGGGAGCCTTTGGCTGCTTTCTCTCCTTAAACTTAGATCAAATTTTTTGGTTTTTAATCAGTTATCTTGGGAACTTAACCTGGCCCCTCACCTCTTCTGCACCCCCCGCCCCCGAAACTGTCTCGTAATGAATTTCTGCTGTCCTCCTGGGAGTGGACGGCCGGGTCCCGTCCCCCGGGAGCATCGCTCGGCTCAGCACCTTGGCTCCCAGTGGGGGCCCCGTGGAGGGCGCCCGTAGTGATAAGCACACCGGCACGAACGTCAGGTCCATTCCTCGAAGTCGGAGCCCTCACTCTGCCCTGTCCTGGGGCTGGCTGAGGGCGAACGCCCCACCTCACTTTCTAGAGCCCTGTCTGTCCTAGCTCCTATCTGACCTTGTGTGTAAATACGTACATCTGTTTTTAAAGTGGATGGGCCCCTGAGAACTCAGTGAAATGCAGAGTTCTCCATGCACCTAAAGCTCCTTTGTCGCTCTCATGGCTGTCAGATCCTGGTCCCTCCACACTGGGTGCTGGGGAGGGAGGACCCTCGGGGCTACCGCGCGCCCCCCCATCCCACAGATCAGGAGCCAAGGAGGGAGAACAGGGCAGCCTGTGGGACTCTAGGATGCTTCAGAAGAAGCGACGGCACCGTCAACCCTCTGTTTTTTAAAGGTGGTTGGAGACTGTTAACACTGAGCTCATTGACTTCTAGAGATTTTATTTTTACTGGTTGATCTCTTGGTGGTTTTCAACTTCCTGCTGGAAACTAGAGGTGGGGCACCCCCCACCCCCCAGCCTCGCACTGTGTCCTTGGGGAAGGCCCGCCCCCATCCTGGCCGGTGTCACTGTGGCCCGGCCACCCCTGAGCGCCCAGCTCCCTACCTCCTGGACGTCTCTGAGAGTCCAGGCAGAGCAGAGGGCAGCGCTCGGCCGGTCATGCTGGCTCCCTTGGCCTTGCAGCGAGCCCCTGGCCCACGCCGAGCGAGGGATGCTTCTCCCTACAGCATGTCCACTCCCCCGGCATGGCCAGGTGGGGCCCCTGGGGCAATGGCAGTGGTAGAACGCTCAACTTGGTTGCGGTACCATCAGCCCACCTGCATTTGGCTTTCGACTTGCTTGTTCTAAGTCACAGCGCCCTCATCTTTTTAGCAAGGTAAAAAAACCAAAATGGGTGTTATCTCTGATATCTTGAAACCAGCGTTCTGAATAGAGGTAGGTTGAGTTTTCTAGGGGAAAACAAATGGAGAAAAGAGGCATGAAGAAAAGTAAACCGAGAACATAATTAGGCATCGGGCCTAAGTGTCCTGGGGAGATTGGAGGGGACGGCAGCGTTCTGCATGATGGAGGCGCTGCCGGGCCCCGGGTCTGTGGGGGCCGTGCTCTCAGGGCGTGTGCGGGACGCCACCTGTGCACACCTGCTCAGAGCACGGCTCCTCGCAGGGGTGAAGGGGCAGACCAACGAAACCAGATGAGACCAACGACACCATGCGAGACACGCTTGCAGACACTGTTGTTTTGGAAATGTGCTTCCCTCCATCTGAAATCTCATCCCTCCACCCGCCCACTCGGGCAGCTGTGCCGTGGGCAGGGCATGCGCTCCCCTGGCTGAGCACCCCAGAGATTCTCCTGCACCTTCCTCATGCCGCACGCTGCTCATCCGTCTCCATGTGTGTTTAGATCCATGCCATTCACTGACTCACTAACACCTGCAAAATCTTTAAGGAAAAAAGCTGAAGGGTACGACCATGCACATATGTGACCTGGAAAATGCAAATTTAGATCTTTTATGATTTAATTATTATTGTTTCCCATAGAAGTTCCCTCCCTTTGAAATTAATATATAATGTATAAATTCTGCACTGAGCCATGGCGGAGCTGGGCAGCCCCTAGGTTAGAGTGGAGACGGAGGCCCAGGCGCAGGGGTCACACCTCATCTGGTTTCCTTCCCATCTCACAGCTTAGCTTGTGCTTCTCAACACCAAGTCTTTAAGAGCAATAAAAACTACACCATGAATGTTTGAATTTTTTTTTTTTGGGGGGGGGAGGGTGGATTTTGCTTTTCATCCAGAAGGAAAAGGGGAGGAGAGCTCCTTTACATTTTTTAAATTAAATTCATAAATCCCAGAACAGTCTTTTTTTTTTCTTTTTCCTTTACACCCTACTTCTGAGCTTAATTCAGTTGATGTTATGTCCAAATTCAGGCTGAGTGCTCAGGCTGAAGCAACTCTGTAGCCCACAGTCCGTGCTGGCCACTGTCGGGGTGAGGCACATTCTAGGCCTGGCATCGCTGATGCCCTCTGCACCCAGTCCTTGAGCCAGGCCGAGGACAGGAAGGGCATTGCTGGCCTGTAGCTCCTGTTACCCACCCAGAGCCAGGCGCCACACTGGAGGCTCCCAGGCGGGAGGGCCCAGGCCCACCCACGGGCGTCTGGCCGGTCAAGCTCCCAGCCTGGGCCGTGGTCTCCTGGGGACGCCGCTGGCCTCCCAGCTTAGGCCCAGGTGCCAGGTGTCATGGGGTCTCCTGCCCATCTTCCCAAGGATGCCATTGCTGTCTTCATCGTCTTCCCCCGTGTGAGACACTGGTTGTCTGGTACTCGGCGACAGTGTACCAGACGCGCACCCTATGTGAGGTGCTTTAAGGTCCCTGTCCTCAGGAAGCGCAGTCTGGTGGAAGAGATGAGCGCTGAACAAATCACTAAATAACACAAAACAACAATGTAAGCAGCACTTTCTTGTGTAAAAAAAAAAAAAAAGCACGTCCTGTCGATGAATTTTGAGTCTCTCTGCCTTGCCTGTCCCGACTCCCTTTCGCGCACCGTGGCATGAGAATCTTTCCTCACGCTGTTCGTTGCGGTATTGCTGAGCATTGATGTTGATTTGAAGGAAAAGCCGTGGTTGGACCCAGCTGTGTGTTTCACTCACGTGCAATTGAGTAGCTGTTGCCAGGCTGTCCATGCCTGTTGTGACTACCGGTTGGGGTCAGATTTGGGGTGAAGAATGAGTAAGTTTCTGCATGCTTTGTCTCTACCTGAGACACTTCTACAACAAGCCAAGTATAATCTCTCCAGCCCTGCAGATTTTCACCTGACTTGTTCAGCCCCATGCGTAGACTCCCGCTGCAGGCCTCTGGCCTGTGGCTCACTGCATGCAGCCCCTGGCGTGCAATACTAGTGCTCCACGGCGCGATGTGCTTCTAGCCCTTGCACTGCACCTAGGCTCAGGGTTCAAACGGCCAGCCCGAAAAGCCTGCCTGCCTTCTTTCTGGAAACAGCACGTCCCCGGCCGTGTGCCTGCCCCTTTCTCTACTGAGCTAGTCCCCAAACCAAAGGCAAGCCCCCTCGGGCCTCGGGGGATGGGGCCGGCCACACCCCTGACTCCGCCCTGGCTCTGCCCCATACCCCTGCCGTGGGGCCGACCTGGGGGATGCAGACATCCGGCTCCGTATTCCTGCCTATCGGGGCCAGGATGCAAAAACAATTTTTGCGTAAAAGATGTCACACTGATCTGCTGGAGTGGGGTGGACACATGAATTCAGTTTTATCATGAACACTCGCCACTGGCTGCTTGTTAATTCAGGGATAATGGTGGCATTCTTACAAACTGCTCGGGAAATAGAATGACGGGAACACTTTTAGGGAGCCCAGGAAGTTACCAGGGACATTGGTGTCGCCGGCCCAGGCAACAGCAGCGTACGCTTTTCAAAGATCATTGAGTTGTCTTAGAATTTGAAGCTGTGTAATGACAATGTCACCTGGAGTTCGTCTCCATTTCTTAACTTTTTGTTGCACAAGTATTTGGACAGAAGTCGAACTGTGAATGAGATACTGAAATGCACTAAATTGTATTACATTAAACTGGAGTTACTTGATACAATGAAGAAATGCATCTGATCTACTTGTATTTATTGTCTCAGAATTGTACGTTGTGACAATCAAATGTTACTTGCCTAAATGCCAGGAAATTCAACTGGCCTTTTAATCAGCAAGATCGCCAGCAAGTACTGTAACTGTAAAGGAAAATCTCTCTCTCTGGAGAACCCACACAAACCATTGACCTGAGTGCGCATGACAGCCACTGGCTTCTTTTTCTATGATTGAAAATCTGCCATCGCTGACTGTTGGCCAGTTTCAAAGGGACCCATTGTATACAGGGTGCAAATGTATTATACGGATGTTTCCTTTTGTACACTTCATTTTTACAAGTTTTGCTACTCACAAGCTTTATGTAGTGGAGGATAGAGGTATTTTTGGTCTTTAGAAGCTTGTCGGGGTGAGGGCTGCTAACTTACACTTCAGAGGCCTGTGTCCCAAAGGCCTGGCTGCGTTTGCCGTGCTGTGCGAGGACCTGTGTACACAGGCAGGTGTGCGCCTGCCCGAGCGCGAGTAGCTCTTGTGTAGTGGTGAAATGCTGCAGGCATCTGTTTATTAAAATTGCTGCTGTGAAAGACAGGGATAAAATATCCACAATATAAGAGAAAGCGACTCCGTGCCTCCTTCTGTTTCTTCGTTTCCAGTCTGCATAGATGTCTCCAAGGGGAAACCAGGGCCACCAGGCACTCCTGTCCCATGGGGCCACCCACCTTCAGAGCCCACTCCCACGGGCTCTGTTTCCTTGGAGGCCATCCTGCCGATGGCACTTTTCAAGGCCCTCCCTTCCCTACGAGTTGCTTTCTGGGAGGGGAAATTGAAAAGGAGAGCGGTCACCTGGCAAAAACACAGGGGAAATCAGCCAGTCCACAAAAATACGCAAAATGACCTGATGATGTCCAAAAAAGGGTTTTAAAAGCGATCAAGGACAAAAGGTTTTCCTAAGTGGCATGTATACATCCAAAACTACTCTTTTTTTGTAAAAACATTCATCTGTGGAGAAAACCAAGGAACCCCTTTCTCTTCTTTATTAAAAAGCAAAACAAAAACTCTTGTTAGAACCAAAAGATATTCCGAGTTCTCGTTTCGTGTCTTCTAA